TACAGGCGTGAGCCACCGCGCCTGGCCAGTTGCGGATTTATAAAAGCAGTCGCTTAGTAACTTGCAGCGGCTACATCAACTTTGGACCAATTCGCAAACTGCTGGTGTAAAGCGTTTTTGCGCATGTGCTGTCGCCTTGCGGGAAAAGGAGCCTTTTTCTTCGACGATTTCCGGGCGACGCAGGAAGTGGCTCCAGGGCGCACGCGCGTTGTTTCCGCGGTAGTCAGGGCAGTTTCTACCGCAGGCTTAAGGAGGCTTCGGGCTCCTGGGATTTCTGTCCGCGCTCCTGGCCCTCGTCCTTCGCGCCAGAGCAGGTTCGCAAACTCCTCAGACCCTTCTGCTCCCGGCCGCCGCTTTCCGCCGGGGCGAGACCCCCAGGTAGGCCCCGTGCCGCGCGCGTCCCGTCGTTAACCGCCGCCATGGCTCCCGCAGAGGCCGAGTTGCCTCCCGGGAGCGCGCTTCTGCGGGATGCTGGGGCGCGAGCGGGACTGTTGACTAAGCTTCGTTACTGGGCCCTGGAAGCGAGGTCAGAGCTGGAAATGGCCTTAGGGGTCACCTAGGGCCTAATCCATCGTTTCTCTTGTGGGGGAACTGAGCCTCTGGGAAGGGTCACATTGCGTTAATGCAGTGTGTGTCGCCTCTGTCCCTCCCCCTTACACGTCTGGCGTCTCGTCAGATACATGTCAGCTCCTGGGAGAAGCTTTCCCTGGCCGCTTTGCAGAAGGGCGTCCCCTTTTAGCCTCTTCCACGTCAACCTGCTCCATTTCTTTCGTAGCAGTTACCAGTCTCTGAAACTAAGTCTGTTTCTGTCTTAGCCCGCCAAGTATTTATTGTATACGTATATAGGTGCCACCGTACAGGCAGTACTTCTCCAGGCAAGTAGTATTAAACACCAGCCGCCCTGGGCCAGGCATTGTACTGTGGGACCCAGTATGCATTAAGGGAAGAATCCAGGCAAGTGGCTGCCCTCTTGGAGCCAGCATTCTGGGGGGGAAGAGATTTTGAGTGTAAACAAGAAATTCCAGGGGATGTGATGGAAGATTAGATATGTTAAAGTTGGCAAAGAAGCGTCTGAGGAGGTGACTTTAAAAAAGAATACGTGTGACAGCTTTATTGAAGTATAAAATAACATTAATTTCAACCATTGAAAGTGTATATTGTGAGTTTGGAAATTTTATGCAGTTGCGTAAACATGGCAAGTTCAAATTTGGGACATTTTCATCACCCCAAGAAGTTCGGAGGAGGCAACTTTTGAACTGGGATATGAAGATTCAAACGGAGGTAGCTGTGGGGAGGGAGAAGCAAATCATCCCAAGCTGAAGGAACAGCACTAGGTTTGCTCCAAGGCAGGGATGAGCTTGTTGTGTTCAGCGGAGAAAGGAAGCCAGCAGAGCTAGGAGGGCTGGGGTGCAGCAAGGCGGGAGAGAGCGGGAAGAGATTAGGTGGGTCCCACAGATGACTGTGCCTTCTGAACTTTGGAAGCTTCCCAGTGCTCAGCATAAGGTGTGGTCCACACTGACTAACACGAACGATTCTCACCTACCATGTTCTTTTTCCTAAGTTCATCCCTAATGGCAGAAATGTTCTCTCCCAACTTGAAGGTTGAGGTAGAGGAATAGAGTGAAAGTAATATTTATTAAGAACCTGTAGTGCTTTAGGCAGTGTGTGTGTGTGGCTTCATTTAGTTCTCATAACTCTGTGAAGTAGATATTAGTGTCTCTGTTTTACAGATGAGAAAATCAAGGTTAAGTGACCCGTCCAAAGCCGTGTAACCAGCACCTGGACTGATTGCAGAAGCCTTGTCATGCCTTTGTTCGTTCATACAGCCAACTGGTGTTTCAAGTACCTCTGCATTTGAGGGCAGAAGTGTGGCCGGCAAGGACCACATCCCCTCACGTTCACTAAAATGTACATGTGCTTGTAGCTGTTGCTCTGACCTTTTGTTCTGCACTTATTTTTCATGAAGCTGAGGAAACTCAAATGCCTTCCCCAAATTCCTTGCAGTTTCTCCGTTCTGTGTTGTCTTGTTAGCAAGGATGTCACTCAGCCATTTGGCTCCCTTTGGAGAGGTGACTGGTATGGAGGACTTTTCAGCGTAACAGGTAGTAGGATTGAAATGTGGTTTCAGTGTACGACCCATCCTTAACATTTTTCATTACTTTTTAGGTTCAAAATGAGCCTGTTTGGAACAACCTCAGGTTTTGGAACCAGTGGGACCAGCATGTTTGGCAGTGCAACTACAGACAATCACAATCCCATGAAGGTACCACGAAAAGCTTCCTGGGGCTTGTAGGACATACATTTTAACATTGACTTTTTTCCCGCAGGATATTGAAGTAACATCATCTCCTGATGATAGCATTGGTTGTCTGTCTTTTAGCCCACCAACCTTGCCGGGGAACTTTCTTATTGCAGGATCATGGGCTAATGATGTAAGTGCTCCTTAAATACGTGTTCTAGAAATTTTGTTTGCATTGAATTTTTTTGTTACTACAGGTTCGCTGCTGGGAAGTTCAAGACAGTGGACAGACCATTCCAAAAGCCCAGCAGATGCACACTGGGCCTGTGCTTGATGTCTGCTGGAGTGACGTACGTTCCCTTCCATTTCTCGTGTTCCATTTTAAAATGCAAAATTTTCTCCATTTTATTTTAGGATGGGAGCAAAGTGTTTACGGCATCGTGTGATAAAACTGCCAAAATGTGGGACCTCAGCAGTAACCAAGCGATACAGATCGCACAGGTAACAGAAGCCTCTGCAGAAAGGCTAGGCACCTTGATCTGTTTTGTTTTTGTCTTGTTGAAAGCATGATGCTCCTGTTAAAACCATCCATTGGATCAAAGCTCCAAACTACAGCTGTGTGATGACTGGGAGCTGGGATAAGACTTTAAAGGTATAATGTGCAGTTGAGGCATTGTTTGGCCCGTCACATACTGGCTTCTCTTTTTTGCTTTTAGTTTTGGGATACTCGATCGTCAAATCCTATGATGGTTTTGCAACTCCCTGAAAGGTGTTACTGTGCTGACGTGGTAAGGGATTTCAACTTAATATGTATTTACTTGAAGCGCATCTCTGTTTTCTTCCATTCCCTAGATATACCCCATGGCTGTGGTGGCAACTGCAGAGAGGGGCCTGATTGTCTATCAGCTAGAGAATCAACCTTCTGAATTCAGGAGGATAGAATCTCCACTGAAACATCAGGTGCGTCATTAGTCAAATCAAGAAGTATGTATGTGATTATGTCTCTTTTTTATTTTAACTGTAGCATCGGTGTGTGGCTATTTTTAAAGACAAACAGAACAAGCCTACTGGTTTTGCCCTGGGAAGTATCGAGGGGAGAGTTGCTATTCACTATATCAACCCCCCGAACCCGTAAGTGTGACTCTGTCAGCTTGCAGATTTCAAAGGAAGACTTACATGAACCTTTGTCTTTCAGCGCCAAAGATAACTTCACCTTTAAATGTCATCGATCTAATGGAACCAACACTTCAGCTCCTCAGGACATTTATGCGGTACGTTTTTAGACACTTTAACCGTGGTAATATGGCTTCTCATTGTGCATGTCAATCCTTGCAGGTAAATGGAATCGCGTTCCATCCTGTTCATGGCACCCTTGCAACTGTGGGATCTGATGGTAGATTCAGCTTCTGGGACAAAGATGCCAGAACAAAACTAAAAACTTCGGAACAGTTAGATCAGCCCATCTCAGCTTGCTGTTTCAATCACAATGGAAACATATTTGCATACGCTTCCAGCTACGACTGGTCAAAGGTGAGAACTCCCGGGCCTGCTCTGGGTGCTCCATAAGATCATTGGTGTTTTTTGCTCTCTTTAGGGACATGAATTTTATAATCCCCAGAAAAAAAATTACATTTTCCTGCGTAATGCAGCCGAAGAGCTAAAGCCCAGGAATAAGAAGTAGTGGCTGGAGACTCTGGCTCAGCCAGAGTTGTTTCTCTCCACTCTGCCTCATCTCTGTACGAATTTGGGTCCCAGCCTTGTTGGGTTGTCAGCCATGGACATGGATTTCAACCCCTGGAGAAAACGATGTCATTGTTCAGCAGCTGAGAGCCCAGGCGTCCGCGGCGACTTGCCGTCTCTCCATTCCACTGCCTGTTGCAGAGTTTTTCTGTAACTAAGGGGGTTGAGGTTATTGTAGACGTTAGATTGCGGGCACCGCCAGGGATTTTGCAGCGCTTCAGTGTACGTGTTAGAGAATATTGGAAAAGCGTCTGTGAGCCCCGTGCTGTATTTTGTAATAAAGTCTTTTGCAGATTGCTTCCCGAGCTTCCTTTGTCCTTTTCTCCCCTTGCCCACCCCGTAACCTCAGGAACATGCGTCCTGCCCAGCATCAGCGTGGGGTTTTGAGTTGAGATTTCAGACACCCTCTGGGAAATGCGGCAACCTTAGGGGAAAGGGAGTCCCCAGCTGCGCTCACTTCTGCTGCGCGGAACGGCAGCCTCTGTGAGCCCTGGTGGGCAGAGTTTGAATGTGTTTTTCCTTGCTTCCCTCATTCCCATCTTCAAAATCCCCAGTGCTTTCTGGCCTTGCTGCTCAGATTTCCGAGTGACTCAAATGGGGACTGTTACTTGTGCTGGGTGACAGGCCATTTGTGGGTAACCTCCTAAGGCCCAAGTGGGTGACACTTGCGTGACTTTCAAGTTAGAACCCAAGCCCCCTGCATGGGAATTGCCCTGAACTCTTACCCACCCCGGTCCCCTGCATGGGAATTGCCCTGAACCCTCAGTAGTGGTTGTTTGGCTGTTCTTTTGTATTTTGTGTAATTTAAAATTCCTGGTTGGTAAGTATTCAAAATGAAATTCAGCTGGGCTGAGAAAAAGTGTGACTTTTGGGTCTGTCACTGTATTTCTCACCTGTGATCTCAAATGCTTCTTAGGCCTTTCTGTTTGGACTAATGTGTGAAGTCTGACTTGCTGAGTGTAAAATTCTAGTATCGATAGTGTTGTAAGATGTGTTTGCCTACTCATAAAAAACAATGAAAATAAAATTTTCTACTGGAAGAGACCACCTGCACTCAGTGGTTTAAATTCTTTGGT